GCAAAACCATCTCTACTAAAAATACAAAAATTAGCCAAGTGTGGTGGTGCACGCCTATAATCCCAGCTACTTAGGAGGCTAAAGCACAAGAATGGCTTGAACCTGGGGGCAGGGGTGGGGTCGGGGGGAGGGAGGGCAGCGGGGATGGGGGTGGTGGTGGTGGTGGTGGTGATGGTGAGTGGCGTGGAGGTTGCAGTGAGCCAAGATTGCGCCACTTCACTCCAGCCTGAGCGAAAGAGCAAGCCTCTGTCTCCATCTAAAAAACAAAAAAAACTTTGAAAAACTATAGACACATTTTTAAGTTGATGTTTAAATTTTTGGTCCTAATTTGAAACAACTGCAAAAGATGCAATTTCTAGTATAATGTTGGCATTTAAAAGTAACCATTGTATTGCTTTTTAAAAAGTATCCAATGTTAAATATCCTAATGATACCTACCATCAGTCACCCTTTTAAAAAATGAACAAATTGTTCTTAACAGTCTTGACAAGGCAGTTTTTTTCTTTGTGAACTTGTATGTTTGCTCCATTTGAAAGTCTTTTCATCCCTCATTCTTTTTTTTCTTTTTTGAGACAGTGTTTCCCTCTGTCACCCAGGCTGGAGTGCAGTGGTGGGATCAGGGCTCGCTACAGCCTTGACCACCTAGGTCTATGCAATTCTCTCTCTCCAGCCTCCTGAGTAGCTGGGACCACAGGTGTATGCTATCATGCCCAGCTAGTTTTTATTTTTATTTTTTGCAGAGATGGGGTCTCACTGAGTTGCCCAGGATTTTTTTTTTTTTTTTTTTTTTTTTTTTGAGATAGGGTCTCATTCTGTCCCCCAGGCTGGAGTCCAGTGGTGAGATCATGGCTCACTGCAGCCTCGACCTCCCCGGCTCAAGTGATCCTCCCACCTCCACCCTCCAGGTAGCTGGGCTTATGCCCAGCTAATTTTTCTTTGTATTTTTGGCAGAGACAGAGTTTCACCATGTTGCCCAGGCCGGTCATGAACTCCTGGCCTCAAGCGACCCTCCCTCCTGCCTCAGGCTCCCAGAGTGCTGAGATTACAGGCATGAGCCACTGCACCCGACCTATGGACTGTTCTCCATACTTCTCTGTGACAAAAGTATATATTGCAATTTAAAACATTTCTGTGATCATTAGGCTATGTTAACATCCAGAAGAATGTTTTATGTCATTGTAATTATCAGTACAGAATTGATCACAGAAACATAAATATCATTGATCTTGATAAACAATTACTAAATGCACAAAATACACCGGAAGGAGGTCTCAAAGAGCTGGGGGGTGGGGCCCGTTTAAGGTGCCTTAATTAAAGGGATAATTGAACTGTCCCTGGTACCGGGTACATCTCTGTTGCTGGAACGTTCCCTGGGAAGAGTGCCTTCCTCTTGTCTAGGCGGGGCAGGCAGGCTGGAGGTGGGGGCTCCCTGGGCACCGGGACTTTCTCCACAGCAGCTTCTCAGGCAGTCCAGTTTTAGGCAGGCGTTTGTGGGGACCTTGCGGCTCTCTGAGTTCCCCACACCGGAGGCCCCTCAGGATGCTCCTGTGTTTGCACGGGGCGCTTGCTGTGCTGTGTTCGCACACTTGGTCCACGGGTAAGGTCCACGCCACTTCGTCGAGTCACGGGGTCCGTGCTGCTCCATGTTAAGCTTTACTATTTAATTGCCTGTTTTCTAAATGCGCAGTGTTAAAGGGCAGAAGATGAACCATTTCACGAGTAAGCACGCTGCGGCATTTTCATCTGGTTGGGCTAAAATGTAAGACAGTGGAATTGTGCCTCGGGTTAAATTTTAATTTGACAGAAAGGTGTGTTAGAAGCAGAGAAGACTGACATGGCCAGACTTTAGATTTGCTAGAGGTTTTTGCCTGGCAGGAATCTGGTCACCCTGCTCCGCCCTTCTTCCTGCACAGGGCATCGCTGTGCCTGTTCCGGAGCGAGGCAGCTGGTCTCAGGCCATCAGGTTGCCATTAGGATCAGGGCCATGGGGTGGGTTGGGAAGGTGGGCCTCTGCCCGAGAACCAGATGAGGCTGGTCCGGGGCGTTGACACTTGGCATCCCTGAGAATTTGCTCAAATCTGGAGATGCTCAAAAAGTAGAAAGATTTACTATTTTTAGCCTTTAGACCTAATGAAATTTGGTAAGAAAATCAGTTTAGTAACCAAAAAACCACCACTTCCCATCCCACTCAGAAACAGCACGCTGAGGACTGAGAGCAGTAGAACTTTGCGTTGTGTGATGGTTTTATGACATAAGAGGAGATTTGACGGACCTGGGGTCTCTGGTGTCTCCCAGCTTTGTTGGAGGAAAGCAGGCTACTCGCCCAACTCTGTGGAATCGGTAATGTGGGTCCGGCTGAAGTTTTAACCTGTCTTCTGTCCTCAGGGCTGGCCATTAGGAGTCCACTAAGAATGCGTCACTTCCAATTCGGCCATGCAGCTATTTGGGGAGGCGATGATGTCGTCAGATCATGGGGCCAGTGCCTTCATTCCAGGGATGGGTGAGGAGAAGAGCAGTTCCACGGTCGTGTTCTAGGAATCCTGCGGTTTAAACAGTGAAGAACGGGACCAGGAAGACAGGCCAGCCCCTAATTACCCCCACAGAACCGGATTAAATCACCCTGGAAAGGGGATCCTCCATTGGTCCCTTCTCCAAAGCAGCAAATCCTTATATTTTCGTGGTATTTTGGGTATTAATACTGAAATCAATGTTTCAGTCTCTTAAAAGACTTTGAGAAACGTTTTGGCTGCTGAAGAAGAACAGGTACAGCAGAGTCCAGCTGGTTCTAGAAATTCCTGCCCTAACCTGAGGCTTTACTTCAGTATGCAAATCCGCTCCCAGCCAGGAGTACTAGAATAACTGCTAGTGGTTTTTTTCGTGTTGCTTACGTAAAACGGCATTAAAAGCTTGGAGTGTGGAAGTCCTCCCCCATCAGGGCCTGCGCACCACCACCCTCTGCTGGATGAAGCCGGATCCCGGGGCTGCGGCCACGGCCGCTCTGCTGTCCCTAACCGTGCCCATTTGAAGGGCAGCTCTGATTTGGTGGCGAGAACGACACCCACAGCTCAGGTGGTCTTGTTATGGACTTGCAGCCTGGAGCTGGTGTCTCTAGTGTGACAGGTGTCTCCCTAGGTAAGCCGAAGGGAATATCAAGGCTGTTGAAACTCTCTGGCCGGGTTGTTTTCCTCTTTTGCAGATCATCCAGTCACTCGATGGGGATTACCAGCGGACCACCTGTTTGTATCACCTTCCCACCTCTCTGTAGCAAGAAAAATCACTTCAGCACCTCTTCAGTAATAATGATGAAACTGGTATTAACTGAATGGCAATTATGGATTTTTAACTCTAATTCACAGTAAACCAGCAAGCCATATGTTTAAAATCCAACCAAAAATCGTTCTGTGTTGCTGCATGTCTCATACCGTTGTGAGAAGTTGTGAGATAGCCACTTGTGCAAAGAGGAATGTAAGTGTTACCTGCCCGAGGAACACAGCAGAAGCAGAAAGAGAAGACGTCTTAATTTATCATTACAGATATATGAAAGCATTATTTATATAGATAGAATATATAGATAAATACATATATTTTTGGTGGTAATGAAAATGGCTCCGCAGAATGCCGACCCGGAATCTATGCAAGTTCAAGAGTTATCCGTGCCCCTGCCGGACCCGCAGAAAGCCGGAGGCGCAGAGGCCGAGAACTGCGAGACCATCAGCGAGGGGTCCATAGACCGAATCCCCATGCGCCTGTGGGTGATGCACGGGGCGGTGATGTTTGGCAGGGAGTTCTGTTACGCCATGGAAACCGCTCTGGTCACACCAATACTGTTGCAGATTGGTAAGTCTCCTCCCCGTCTGTGCGCAGTGAACTGCGTGTGCGACGGCCCTCGTGTCCCTTGCAGGCCTTCCGGAGCAGTACTACAGCCTCACCTGGTTCCTGAGCCCCATCCTTGGCCTCATCTTCACACCTCTCATTGGGTCTGCGAGTGACCGGTGCACCCTGAGCTGGGGCCGCCGGCGGCCCTTCATCCTCGCCCTCTGCGTTGGCGTCCTCTTTGGCGTTGCACTTTTCCTTAACGGCTCTGCCATCGGTAAGTTTCTCGGCCACACCTGGTGTCCTCACGACCTGACCGCCCTCCCGTGTGCTCTGCGCAGGTCTGGCCCTCGGCGATGTCCCCAACCGGCAGCCCATTGGCATCGTGCTCACGGTGCTGGGAGTGGTGGTCCTGGACTTCAGCGCCGATGCCACCGAGGGGCCCATCCGTGCCTATCTGCTGGACGTGGTGGACAGCGAGGAGCAGGACATGGCCCTCAACATCCACGCCTTCTCTGCCGGTAACGCTGCCGCACCAAGGCTGGGTGGCCGGCGGCTCACCGGCTGCTGCTTCCTCCCACGCAGGCCTCGGCGGAGCCATCGGCTACGTGCTGGGTGGGCTGGACTGGACCCAGACCTTCCTGGGCAGCTGGTTCCGGACCCAGAACCAGGTGCTCTTCTTCTTTGCCGCCATCATCTTCACGGTGTCCGTGGCCCTGCACCTGTTCAGCATCGACGAGGAGCAGTACAGCCCGCAGCAGGAGCGCAGCGCTGAGGAGCCCGGCGCCCTGGATGGGGGCGAGCCGCACGGCGTCCCTGCCTTCCCAGACGAGGTACAGTCGGAGCACGAGCTGGCCCTGGACTACCCGGACGTGGACATCATGCGCAGCAAAAGCGACTCGGCATTGCACGTGCCGGACACCGCGCTGGACCTGGAGCCCGAGCTGCTGTTCCTGCACGACATCGAGCCCTCCATCTTCCACGACGCCTCCTACCCCGCCACCCCCCGCAGCACCAGCCAGGAGCTCGCCAAGACCAAGCTGCCCCGCCTGGCCACCTTCCTCAAGGAAGCCGCCAAGGAGGACGAGACCTTGCTGGATAATCACTTGAATGAAGCTAAAGTCCCAAACGGAAGTGGCTCCCCCACAAAAGACGCCCTCGGCGGCTACACCAGGGTGGACACGAAGCCCTCGGCCACGTCGAGCTCCATGCGGCGGCGGCGGCACGCGTTCCGCAGGCAGGCCTCCAGCACCTTCTCCTACTACGGCAAGCTTGGGTCCCACTGCTACCGCTACCGGCGCGCCAACGCCGTGGTGCTGATCAAGCCGTCGCGCAGCATGAGCGACCTGTACGACATGCAGAAGCGGCAGCGGCAGCACCGGCACCGGAACCAGAGCGGGGCCACCACCTCCAGCGGGGACACCGAGAGTGAGGAGGGGGAGGGCGAGACCACGGTGCGCCTGCTGTGGCTCTCCATGCTGAAGATGCCCAGGGAGCTGATGCGGCTGTGCCTCTGCCACCTCCTCACCTGGTTCTCTGTCATCGCCGAGGCCGTGTTCTACACCGACTTCATGGGCCAGGTCATCTTCGAAGGCGACCCCAAGGTGAGTGCTCGGCCACCGGAGCGGGGCCGCTCCCTCGTCAGCCCCCGTCTCATTTCCGGAACAGGCCCCCTCGAACTCGACCGCCTGGCAAGCCTACAACGCCGGGGTCAAGATGGGCTGCTGGGGCCTGGTCATTTATGCCGCCACTGGTGCTATTTGTTCAGGTAAGAGCTCCCCAAGTCAGGTCAGCACTCGCCACTGTCCTTGTCCCTGTGCCCCTCTCTGCAGCCCTGTTACAGAAGTACTTGGACAACTACGACCTGAGCGTCAGGGTGATCTACGTGCTGGGGACGCTGGGCTTCTCTGTCGGCACAGCCGTGATGGCCATGTTTCCCAACGTCTACGTCGCCATGGTCACCATCAGCACCATGGGCATCGTCTCCATGAGCATCTCCTACTGCCCGTACGCCCTGCTGGGCCAGTACCATGACATCAAGCAGGTGCGTCCACCGTAGCCCTGAGATCTGCGCTCAAGCACTGTCCCTGCCCCTTTGGTCCCCTCAGGCCCAGTCACATTTCCCTGAGGGGGAAGCTCCAGCCCCGTGTTTTCCACTTGGATGGGAGGAAAGCCACCCAGGTATGCCTAGACTTCCTGGCGGCCACGTTTAGCCGCTCACCGCCTCGTGTTTCCTCTCTTGCAGTACATCCACCACAGCCCCGGGAACTCCAAGCGAGGGTTTGGCATAGATTGTGCCATCCTGTCCTGCCAAGTGTACATCTCGCAGATCCTGGTGGCCTCTGCCCTTGGGGGCGTGGTCGACGCCGTGGGGACTGTCCGCGTCATCCCCATGGTGGCCTCTGTGGGCTCTTTCCTGGGCTTCCTGACGGCCACATTCCTGGTGATCTATCCCAACGTGTCAGAGGAGGCCAAGGAGGAGCAGAAAGGCCTGTCTTCCCCGTTGGCCGGCGAAGGCAGGGCCGGTGGGAACAGCGAAAAGCCCACCGTGCTGAAGCTCACGCGGAAGGAGGGCCTGCAGGGACCGGTGGAGACAGAGTCCGTGGTCTGAGCCGCACTCCCGTTTACACACATTCCTAAAATATTTTTATCAAATTTCCTCTCTGTAGACGCCTGCAGGTATTGACGTCTGTCAGATCTCGTCACATTGGCTGGTGCCGCAGCTGTTGGAGAGTATTTTTCTTTATGATTATTTTAGAAAAAAAATTTTCTTTTCCACAATGTGGTTCTCTTAGAAGAATGACGTATCTTCTTTTCCTCAGCGAGTTGGACACATTGTGCCCAGGGCAGCCCTGTCCTTGGGCAGCGACCGCACACCAAAGCTGGGAGGAGGCTGGTCCGGGGGGCCTGGGCAGAAGACAGTGATTTGCAGGGGTGGCTCCCAGACACCCTGCCCAGGGATGGGCTGGGCACCACCTGGGGGCGGAGCGTGAGCTCCAGACGAGCTCCTGCGTGCGCGTGTGAGTGTGTCTGCGCCCAGCCATGTGACCCCGCTCGTCCCGTCTGAAGGACTCTCCTAGGAGGCCAGGTTGCCCCTCCAGACCGCTCCCAACGTCAGGGGGAAGGAAACGTTGACTTTCACTGCACTTTGATTCGTCTCTAAACCATTTGCTGGGGATTCCTGAGAGCAGAGCTCCCAGCGGGCCCTGCCTCCCAAGTCCCGCCGCAAGGCTACCTCGGGTGTGTGGATGTGCGAGGGCCTCCCCCGCTTGCGAAGGGGACATGCGTGCTGGAACCTGTCGGAACTCCATGCCTTCCTCGCCTGCTCACCTGCTCGACGCTGGAATCGGGACAGGTGCAAAGGGACGCAGACGTCTGGGACAGCTAAGGCCCGTGTCACCGGAGGGCTCCGCACAGTCGTTCTGGTTTCAACGAATAAGCAAAACTCGGGCAAGTACTGCAGCTATTTGGAAATGTTTTCCAAACCACAGTCTCTTTAGAACTAAGCCTATTTGAAACGGTCGGTGTAGGCTTACTGAGATCAGGAGACAGGGAGGCCCCGCACATCACACAGATAAAGTCAGACAATTGTAATTAATACTTTTGCTGCCTCAAGTTGTTTTTTAAATAAAGTACTTTGAAATGCATGAGAATCATGCTGCAATATGATCATTCTAGAGCAAATATATATATACACGTATATATATTTCAAGATGAAACTAAAGCAGTTTTTAAATAAATTACTTGAATTTTCTGTGTATTTAAAGGAACGACTGTTTAATGTACTTGATGGGCCTCTGGTCTTGCCGTGTCTCCTGCCGCTGGTGGCACTTTGTAGATTGTGTGTTTGTGTCCGGGTGGCAGTTGGGTACCTGCTCACGCACGGTGTGTCTGCCAGGCCACGGTGTCCCAGGATCGCAGAGGGCTGACTTTCAAGACTTCAAGAACATTTTCTGGATGTGTGGAAACTTGAGAATGGCCTTGTGAATCTCGTGCTTGGACAGGGCAAGTCCGACTACTGAAAGTGCTGCCAGCTTTGCTGCGAGCCCTCCGGCCAGCGGGAGCCCCGTGGGCTGGGCACTGTGGCCCTTCTTCTCTGGGGGACGGCACCCCTGGCTTCCTCACCTCGGCCGGGCGTCCGTGGCAGCTCACTCTATGCAACTTGATCCTCTAGCGGCTTTAAGACTGTAGATCCCCTCTCTGAGACCTGGCTGTACTTGTCAGGATCTCGAGGCGCAGCTCCCGTCTTAGCTGGTTTCTCCGGCTTCTCGTCCTGACGACTATAAAACAGTTGGAGGCAAGAAAGCAGCGGATGTGGGGTGGCAGTGGCCTGACCCGAATCAAGATCCGACCCAAACCACACCAAATGTGGGTTCATCTGGGGGCCACCCCTTGCCTGAGGCTTCCCACCCTCATCTGAAGGCCCAGGGGCCGGATCCAGGGCTCACCAAAGCCGATTCCTCGCCAGCTGGGAGTGCAGAAGTCTCAGGGCCTGGCTGCGACTTGATTTTTAGGAGGAAGAGGGGCTTCGCAACCCCCCTCTGAATAGTGTGTTAACCCTTGAGATCCCAGCCTCGACTAATCTGAAGTAAGGACAACAAAGGCCATTCAGTGCCCTCCACATGGCCTTGCCACAGTCACTGTCAGGGTATGAACGTGCCGGAAGCCAGTGCCAGCCAGGGACAGGCGTGACTGTTGTGTGCTCCTCGGTGACAGGAGTCGGTGGCTGCACACTTTGTAGACTCGTCAAGCTGTCAGCACTTCAGGTGTTTGCAAGCAAAGCCCTTCTTAGTGTGCAGGTCAGTGTGCAGAGCCCAAATGAGGGGACCGCAGGGGCTGGGGTCCAGGGTCAGTAGAGTCGGTTTCTGGAGCTGCCTTCCTGGGAGGCAGGTGTGGGTGACCGGGGCTCTGGCGGTGCGTGTGGGCCCGGCCTGGCCACAGCGGGGACCAGGTCACGACATCTTTGGCCTCAACCCCTCCCCTGCACTGAGATTATTTCCAGATTGCACTCACTTGAAACCGTCCGTGTCGTCACCTTGTGTCTTAAGGGAAGCCGAGAAGAAGGGCAGACGGGCAGGCTGTCTTGTCTGCAAAGCGCCATTGCGCCCGCAGCTTGTGTGGGTCAGGCTGCAGCTCGGGTGTCTGTGGCTTCTAACCTTGTACCTCAGACGGATGCAGTAACAAGGCGGGGCTGGGGACGCCGGTCAGTGTCAAAGGGGAGGTGCTCTGGCTGATAGCCTTGCCCGAGAGGGACGAGGAGGCCGTGCGGGTGCCCCCTGGGGAAGCTGGCCAGCCATCCAGTGCTGAGGACGCAGCTGGAGTTGGGCTCGTGGCACCCTTGGGGTGTGGGCTGTGCAGGCTGGTGGCCTGGGTGCCTCTGCACACTGAGTGGAGTGTCAGGCAGGGTGTGTCGGTTGGTCGAGTCTTGTGTAATGTGCGCAGACCAGTTACCAAACTAGGATAATGTTGGTCTCATTTGTGGTGGTTTTGTTCCCTATACAAGTCAGCTAAGTAAAGACTCTTTTAACGAGCTTCCCCTTAACACATGGCAGAAGTTTCCAGGTGCAGGAATGCGAGCTGGCGGGAAGGGGCAGAGGCCGTGAGCTCTCAGCTGGGCCGGCCTGCCTGTGTCCCCTTTCCTGGGTCTGTCGGCAGACTGGCATCATGACGTTCCCTGGTGGCTGAAGAGCTAGCTTTGGAGTGTTGTTTTTCTCACTCTCAGGCAGGGGCCTTAGCTGGAATCCTCCAACCTGCCACTGAACACGTCAGTGCTGTGTGCTGCCTCTTGGACACCTGCCCTTGAAAGCCTCAGGCCCCTGGGAGAAGCACTCTGTCCAGTCCTGTCCCCGGGGGGGAGGCAGGGCCACTGAGCCCTCCTCAGATGGTTAGTGGCTTCCAACAGCCATCAGGAGTGTTTCTTGAATGCCCCAGGTGTGGAGGACTTGGTCTGTGACCACCTAGAACCCCAGAGCTGAACAGGAAGCCGTCCCTGCAGCAACAAGAGGGCTGGAAGGGGGAGCTGCAGGCCACCCTCGGCTCTCCCACTGCTGGGGCGGTGATGTTCGGGTGACATGTTTGAAAAATACTCTTAAAGATACCAACTGTTCCCTTATATGGCTAATGGTTTGTGCAGCCACCAGCGATGGCGGCCCCTATTAGAGACCAGGTTTGTTAAAACACCAAATATTGCTGTCCACACTAGACATTAACCGGCTTCAGAAAAGATGGACACCTTTTCCCACGCTGTTTCGCTTCTTAACTTTGGTCCAGCTTTAGCCACCACACAGCGTGTGAGGGACTGCTGCTGCGGAGTCAGCCTCGTTTGTCCCTCCGCCTCCCACCAGCACGCGCCGCTTCTGAGAGACACCAGCTCCCTGCCTCCAAGCCTGGTGCCACAGGCCTGTCGTGAGGGACCCCTGCTTCCGAGAGCTCCTGGGGGGGTTCTGCCCTTCACCACCTGGGAGAGGTGTCAGTTCAGTTCCGAGTTGAACAAGGCCCGTGCACACAGCATGTTGGGGGCCCAGCCCAAAGTTCTTGTCACCTCCTCATGCAAAGCCAGCCATCACCCTCCGGCCAGAGCTCAAGGTGGCCCCTTGGCCAGCCCCTCCTTGGGTCCTCCAGGAGGACTGAGCACCCCTCCTAGCGGCATCCCTTGCCCTCCACAGTGCTGCCAGGGGCACGTCGCTCTGTGCCGTGGACTGAGACCATCCCCTGGTGACAGAATGACCCGTTTGTTGGAAATGCCTCGTTGCCAGAGAAACTCCCCAGGCATCTCGGAACGAAACTATTTAGTTCCATTGTGAACTGGCCACGGGACAGCTTTTTATCAACTTATTAAGTTGGAGCACTGTAATCGCGCTTGCTGAGTTAGCAGTGGTGGTAAGCGTGTGTTAAACACATAATGTTACGTTTTAGGAGAGAGAGGTCGTAAGGAAGTGTCGTGTCGCTCATGACTCTCTTCTATTAGTTGGGTAACAGTGGCCTCATGTTTGTGTCTGTGTGTACACAGAGCCCTTAGGTTCTGCTCTGTTTCTTTGCCAGGTGAATGTTTGTGGCATGCGCTGCTGTCCGCGCCCCTCTGTCCTGCGCAGGGTTCAGCTGTGCGGCGCCCTGATTTCCTCCATGCACACAGAACCTCCTTGTGTCTGTTTCTCTGTTCCTCTGTGGCTGACTCAATAAACTTTTCCCTCTGACATGATGATGTGGGTGTGTCTGTCACTTCCCT